TGGCCACTGCCTGTTCCTCCTCTACACACAGCAGCTTGGCCAGGTCAAAACCATCAGGACAGACCCCTGGGTATGTCAGCATATGGAGGGCTGAGCCCATCATGGCCACGGAGTAAGTTGGGATGAATCTCTCCAGCTCTGAACCCCTGCTCTGTCCCAGGCTCCCCCTCCCGCATCTCAATGAGCCATGTCCCGCAGGGTTCCTGGGTAACTCCCCACTTCCTCCTGCACCACCACAGGGAAGGTGTGGTGACCACAGGACAGTCAGCTGGGCAGAGAAGAGAGGACATCAAAGATGGTCAGGAAGAACATGAGAAACTATGAGCTCCAGCTCAGCCGCCAGACCCCAGGGAGCCATAGACTGACAGAGAACTGTCCCTTTGACTATGGGACTCACAGCCCCCACTGAGCAACCAGCACAGGCCTCTCCTCCCAAGAGGCATGAGAGATTCACCCTGCACACCGCCAGAAAGGACAGTTTCCTCTGGGACACCCAGGTCCTGAATGTCCATCCTTGGAAGCTGCAGCCAAGCTAGACATGATTAGAGAAAGGAAGGGTCCCTCTCACCAGGCAACACACAGCTCACCCACAGCACAATGGGGCATCATTCTGACAGGGACCTGGTACAGCTCCAGCCTCCTGCACTGAAGGGGAGAGCCTGATGGGGATGAAAGAGGCCAAAGGGCGTTAATTTGCACCCCGACCCAGAGCCATGGGGACACCAGGAGGCTGAGGCCCAGGACTGTTCTTGCCCAACCTGCAGGGTATGTGTCTGACTGTGTGGGTCTGTGTGTATCTCTTCTGTGTGTGTGTGTGTGTGTGTGTGTGTGTGTGTCTGTGTGTCTGCACAAAGTGTGTCTTGAGGTTTGGTGAAAGAATCACTGCTGAAAAAGGCAGAGGCCGCCACAATTCCCAGGGACCTGAAACACAGACAAAAGGAGAAACAGAAGGAGGGACAAGGAGGCAGGACTTAGAGAGGAGGGGACAGAGAGGTGTCCTGGGCCTGACCCTGCCCATGAGCTTGAGAATTGCTCCTGCCCTGGGAAGAGGCTCAGCACAGAAAGAGGAAGGACAGCACAGCTGACAGCCGTGCTCAGAGAGTTTCTGGATCCTAGGCTTATCTCCACAGAGGAGAACACACAAGCAGCAGAGACCATGGGAACCCTCTCAGCCCCTCCCTGCACACAGCGCATCAAATGGAAGGGGCTCCTGCTCACAGGTGAGGAGAGAACTTCCTGGGAGAGGACAGGACAATATTGACTGATGTTCTCTCCACCTCCTAGCATCACTTTTAAACTTCTGGAACCTGCCCACCACTGCCCAAGTCACGATTGAAGCCGAGCCAACCAAAGTTTCCGAGGGGAAGGATGTTCTTCTACTTGTCCACAATTTGCCCCAGAATCTTACCGGCTACATCTGGTACAAAGGGCAAATGAGGGACCTCTACCATTACATTACATCATATGTAGTAGACGGTGAAATAATTATATATGGGCCTGCATATAGTGGACGAGAAACAGCATATTCCAATGCATCCCTGCTGATCCAGAATGTCACCCGGGAGGACGCAGGATCCTACACCTTACACATCATAAAGGGAGATGATGGGACTAGAGGAGTAACTGGACGTTTCACCTTCACCTTACACCGTAAGTGATTCCACATGATCCCTGGGTGTTGGACACGGCAATCTTCACCCTGTTTTCTGCACAGTGGAGACTCCTAAGCCCTCCATCTCCAGCAGCAACTTAAATCCCAGGGAGACCATGGAGGCTGTGAGCTTAACCTGTGACCCTGAGACTCCAGACGCAAGCTACCTGTGGTGGATGAATGGTCAGAGCCTCCCTATGACTCACAGCTTGAAGCTGTCCGAAACCAACAGGACCCTCTTTCTATTGGGTGTCACAAAGTATACTGCAGGACCCTATGAATGTGAAATACGGAACCCAGTGAGTGCCAGCCGCAGTGACCCAGTCACCCTGAATCTCCTCCGTGAGTATCTTCTGTTCCTCTGTGAGCCAGGCACAGGACAATCTTCTCTCTGTTATCCACACAGCGAAGCTGCCCAAGCCCTACATCACCATCAACAACTTAAACCCCAGGGAGAATAAGGATGTCTTAAACTTCACCTGTGAACCTAAGAGTGAGAACTACACCTACATTTGGTGGCTAAATGGTCAGAGCCTCCCGGTCAGTCCCAGGGTAAAGCGACCCATTGAAAACAGGATCCTCATTCTACCCAGTGTCACGAGAAATGAAACAGGACCCTATCAATGTGAAATACGGGACCGATATGGTGGCATCCGCAGTGACCCAGTCACCCTGAATGTCCTCTGTGAGTATCTTTTGTTCCTCTGTGGGCCAGGACATCACCTGTGGCTTTATTCTCTTTGCTCCAGATGGTCCAGACCTCCCCAGAATTTACCCTTCATTCACCTATTACCGTTCAGGAGAAGTCCTCTACTTGTCCTGTTCTGCGGACTCTAACCCACCGGCACAGTATTCTTGGACAATTAATGAAAAGTTTCAGCTACCAGGACAAAAGCTCTTTATCCGCCATATTACTACAAAGCATAGCGGGCTCTATGTTTGCTCTGTTCGTAACTCAGCCACTGGCAAGGAAAGCTCCAAATCCATGACAGTCGAAGTCTCTGGTAAGTGGATCCCAGCATCGTTGGCAATAGGGTTTTAGGTGGAGTCTATCTGGCATTCAGAGAAGAGTCAGGAAAACAATTGTATTCCCAGCCTGTGTCCCATGGGCACAAGCAAATCCCAAATTCTCCTCCTGAACCCTCCAAATTTGTCTAAGAACTTCGAAAACTTTAACAAACAGGCTGATATCTTCATAATATTCCCAGCCTAGACCAAGCAGGAAGAACATTGATTTCATTGAAATAATTGATAATAATGAAGATAATGTTTTTATGATTTTTATTTGAAAATTTGCTGATTCTTTAAATGGTTTGTTTTCTACATTGATGGAATTTTTCTCTTTTAATCTATCTACAGCTTATAGCAGTTCAATAAACTATACTTCTGGGAACCGTAATTGAAACATTTACTTTTGCTTTCTACCTGACTGCCCCAGAATTGGGCAACTATTCATGAGAATTGATATGTTTATGGTAATACACATATTTGCACAAGTACAGTAACAATCTGCTTTCTTTGTAACATGACACATTTGAAATCATTGGTTATATTACCAATGCTTTGATTCGGATGTTATATTAAAAACATAGATAGAATGAACCAATATGAACTGCAGGCAAAGTCTGAAGTCAGCCTTGGTTTGGCTTCCTATTCTCAAGAGGTTTGTGAAGATTTAATCTCAGATTCCTTATAAAAACTTAGAGAAAAGAAAATTTTAGAAGACAGCCTACATGGTCCATTGCTACTCTTGCTGCACTTATGTAAACAATCAGACCACATTTGAAGAAACTCCACCTATTTTGCAAACAAACTTATTCTACTGAAATTATCATTGGTAAAAGTAGAGATGCCCATAGAGGGAAAAATTATGTGGAAAATAAAAACTGTAGTATACCTGTTATGAGACTGCAGCTCTGTTCATTGTTTCTGT